TTAAAATTTTTAATTTAAATATTTAAATATTTAATTTTAAATATTCAGTACTTGTACCATTATTTTCATTTTGAAAATGTATCTATCTTATAATGATTTGGCTTTATAACTTATAAAGACATGTAACTTACTTTATCCTTTAAAATAATATTTTACTAACAATATTAGCGTGTAGCTACATATCATATTTAAGAAACAGCAATCTACTAAGAAATGTGCCCAGGTCAAAAATAGAATAAGCCAATTGAAATAAAATATTATAGCAAATGATCAGTATACATCTACCAAATAAAAGGGTTATGAAAGGTGAAGACCAAGTAGTAATCTCCAAAAGTAATACAATGATTACTGATTGAAGTTTTATACCCGAGACTAAGCTACTATAATGAAATGTTTAAAAAATATTTTAGGGTATTATCACCTTAGGTCAATCTGATTATTATTTTGAATGAATGAATGAATGAAATGAATGAATACCCAAATGAATGAATACTGAAGTCATGACAATGTTTAACACCTTGAGATGCTCACAACAATTTGGAATACCCAGAGAAGATGACTTGAATACAAACAAACTATTTAAAATTCACTGTGGCTCACAGTAAAGATGCAGTGGGTTTCTATTTGTAGAACAAAGAATCTCAATCAAAAACCTATATATGACTAAAATATTCTCAAATGCAATTATCAAGGCTTTAGAAAGCATATATACTTTTTACTATGTAATTCTTTCCTGTTCCCCCACCTCCCTGCATTTTTTTTTAATGTTTGGCATAAGTGACCAACAAACCAGAATAGAATACACATTTTTAAAATACTAATTTACACATATTCTATTTAAGAACAACATACAACCACTCATAAATTTAGCCTTTTTAAAAGTGTCCTTTATATAAAACAGTGGGGAGCGGGGGAAATCCCTGCTATACATATGAAGCACAGTTTAAGCCCAATACAACTGACCAATCAAAATTAGTGAATACACTGCATCTCTCTGCAGTGGAGAGAAGCGACAAGGTAGGCTGTCATTCTGCAAAAGCTGCCCGAACAGGCTTTCCTCTGAAAAGCAGTGCCGTTCCTTTTTAGAAAGACTGAATCTAAATGTTGTCTCTGGAGACAAGAAGCCTTCAGTATGTTAAATTACTTTCATTATGTATTTTCAGATGCTTATTGATTCCACAGTAGGAAGAGTGAGAGACTGCAGCAGCCTCTAAGCAGCACTACATGTTCCATACATTAGCAGTACTGCTGAAACAATGGCACACTACAGACACATATTTTCATTAAGGTCATTTTCGAAGAGATGTTTATGACCCTCTTCCCCCAGTCCTCTACTAACAAGTGAACAAAATGAATCAATCCAAACTGGAAATGCTTCAACTACATCAAGAATTTATCAAATCTTTAGCAGAGGTAAGATTTGTTCCTATTATAGTATACAGCTGTATTTCTTAACCAATTTTCTTCTTTTCACAAGGGCCAATAGCAGCTAATTCAGTATTTACAACTGACAATATGAAGAATGCAATTGACTGAGCATCTCCCTAGCTGTCTGAACTACGAACTGCAAGATGTTCTTGTAACACGACTTTAAGACATTAAGGAGTTAAAACCAGGGAATAGGTCTACATTACTGATGGAATATAAAAAATCAACTGTATCCTAAGAAGATGCTACATAAAATAACCACAAAAAGAAAAACAATATAACTGTAAAAGCCTGAAAAGAATTTTTAAAAGGGGAAGTTTATACTTTCATATACCAGAATTGTGGAAGTTACTGATTCTGGAAGACATAATGAAACATGAATTTCCAAAAAGAAAAGAAAATACTTTATCAGCACACAAAAGGAAGATTTAGGAAGTGTTTTCTGCACTAAATATTCAGATATTCATATCAATTGGTATGACTAATGGATTTTTCTATCTGACTTTTATGACCAATTATGTATCCTCTTCTAATGAAAACAAACAAAATTAAACAGCAGATGGTTTTTATCAAAAGGACATGGCCTGGATTTATAATATAAAGCAAGTTATGTGATCAAGAAATCATTTCAAAATAGTGAGCACTGCTATTAAAAACAGATTTACAATGGTAACAAAAGGATGTCTAAATATATTTTAGAAGCTACAAACGTTATGTTTCCTTTTTTGTTTTCACATATTCTGGAAAATAAAGAAATATTATCATGTACTCCATCAAAGGGAAACATAATTCCTATCATCTGAGGAAATTCCTCTTGGCCGTGACTTTTTAAAGCAAAACAAATACAAATATTATGTACTGTTCTTTAGAAATCCATCAGCCAACTAAATCTCATAATGCATGCAGTTGAAGTATTGGAGAGAAAACGAAAGAATTCCTACAAGACATGAAATAAAACACAGCTACTTCACTGTTGTCAGGTAAAAATTCATGTCAAAATCTGTCAATGATATCATGTATCAATTTGCCAAAAACTGTCATAGTGAACCAAAAGGCCCATAAGGCAACAGCAAACAGGTAGGTCAGAAGATGCATGCACCCCACCACACTATCAAATAGTTTATTCTATTTCACTTTCTAGGGAAAAAAACCAACTGCTCCAAAAGAATGTGTTTTTCTCCCATTCTGGAAATCAACATGCAGTCTGAATCTAACATTACAGTGCGAGATGACATTGATGACATCAACACCAATATGTACCAACCACTATCATATCCGTTAAGCTTTCAAGTGTCTCTCACCGGATTTCTTATGTTAGAAATTGTGTTGGGACTTGGCAGCAACCTCACTGTATTGGTACTTTACTGCATGAAATCCAACTTAATCAACTCTGTCAGTAACATTATTACAATGAATCTTCATGTACTTGATGTAATAATTTGTGTGGGATGTATTCCTCTAACTATAGTTATCCTTCTGCTTTCACTGGAGAGTAACACTGCTCTCATTTGCTGTTTCCATGAGGCTTGTGTATCTTTTGCAAGTGTCTCAACAGCAATCAACGTTTTTGCTATCACTTTGGACAGATATGACATCTCTGTAAAACCTGCAAACCGAATTCTGACAATGGGCAGAGCTGTAATGTTAATGATATCCATTTGGATTTTTTCTTTTTTCTCTTTCCTGATTCCTTTTATTGAGGTAAATTTTTTCAGTCTTCAAAGTGGAAATACCTGGGAAAACAAGACACTTTTATGTGTCAGTACAAATGAATACTACACTGAACTGGGAATGTATTATCACCTGTTAGTACAGATCCCAATATTCTTTTTCACTGTTGTAGTAATGTTAATCACATACACCAAAATACTTCAGGCTCTTAATATTCGAATAGGCACAAGATTTTCAACAGGGCAGAAGAAGAAAGCAAGAAAGAAAAAGACAATTTCTCTAACCACACAACATGAGGCTACAGACATGTCACAAAGCAGTGGTGGGAGAAATGTAGTCTTTGGTGTAAGAACTTCAGTTTCTGTAATAATTGCCCTCCGGCGAGCTGTGAAACGACACCGTGAACGACGAGAAAGACAAAAGAGAGTCTTCAGGATGTCTTTATTGATTATTTCTACATTTCTTCTCTGCTGGACACCAATTTCTGTTTTAAATACCACCATTTTATGTTTAGGCCCAAGTGACCTTTTAGTAAAATTAAGATTGTGTTTTTTAGTCATGGCTTATGGAACAACTATATTTCACCCTCTATTATATGCATTCACTAGACAAAAATTTCAAAAGGTCTTGAAAAGTAAAATGAAAAAGCGAGTTGTTTCTATAGTAGAAGCTGATCCCCTGCCTAATAATGCTGTAATACACAACTCTTGGATAGATCCTAAAAGAAACAAAAAAATTACCTTTGAAGATAGTGAAATAAGAGAAAAATGTTTAGTGCCTCAGGTTGTCACAGACTAGAGAAAAGTCTCAGTTTCACCAAATCCACATTCAAATGAGTTTTAAATTTAAATTGTAAAAACTGATATTACTGCCAAATATAAGAAAAATATTTTAAGTATTGGTTATGTTGTAAATTTTCAATGTGAATGTCAATTAGATAGGTCATATATATTCAATTTCTTCATTACTTAATGTATTTGTTGCATGGCAGTTTGTTAAAGTACTATCATGTGTATATTTTGTCAATATTATGTCCAACAGAAAATATTCATGTAAGTCATATTTTTTAAGGAATAAATACATAGCCTTAAAACAGTGTATAACTTTAAAATGTAACTGACATAGGTATCCTTGCTTTATTTTTTAAGTTAA